TAAAATAAGTCATTTTCAGAGTAGAAAATAAAGTACAGAGGTTATTATTCCAAAAGAGGATATGAGAAGAAAACAAAAATGGGTTCCCAGAAATGTGGGTAAATCTGTCAGTTACAGAAACCTAAGCGGTCCCTTCTGAGAACTTGGGATATAAGCAGTCTGGCTGCTGTCACTAGATTCTACCAGCAGTTCCACAGACATGAACTGGGGGTCAAATGTGTACAGGCTGGACCACCCGCAGATCGTTTCCCCAGCATTGGTCCTCTGATGGCACCTCATGTGAGGTCTGAACAAACCCTAACCTCTTGCATTGTACCAACTTCTAAGCTCCTTTCTTTTTTCTTTTCTTTTCTTTTTTTTTTCTGAGACAGTCTCGCTGTCTCCCAGCCTGGAGTTCAATGGTGAGATTTCGGCTCACTGCAACCTCCACCTCCCGGGTTCAAGTGATTCTCCAGCCTCAGCCTCCTGAGTAGCTGGAATTACAGGCGCACGCCACCATACCCGGCTAATTTTAGTATTTTTAGTAGAGACGGGGTTTCACCATGTTAGCCAGGCTGGTCTCGAACTCCTGACCTCAAGTGATCCACCTGTCTTGGCCTCCCAAAGTGCTGGGATTACAGGGGTGAGCCACCTTACCCGGCCCCAAGCTCCTTTCAACAGCAGACATGAGTATAATATATTAGTAAATTATCTAGTAAGTTAGAAGGTGGTAAGTGATTATGGAAAAAAAAATAGAACAGTGGAACTTAGAGGGTCAGGAGGTAGGGGGAGTGAATATGGAGACTTCAAAATAGGGTGATCAGGAGGGTCAGAGCCATGGGGATATTTTGGGGGAGTGTTCCAGGCAGAAGGAATAGCTAGTACTGTTCTGGTCCTGAGGTAGGAGTGCGTGGAGGGAACCAAGGCCAGTGTGGCTGGAGTGGAGGAAGAGGCCAGAGAGGCAAGGGGAGGGTGGCATACTGGGAGCACCCTGTAGGCTTTGGTCAGGCTCTGGGCACCTTGGGGGCAATCAAGTAGACTTTTTTTTTTTTTTTTTTTTGAGACAGAGTCTTGCTCTGTTGCCCAAGCCGTAGAGCAGTGGCGCGACCTCGGCTCACTGCAACCTCCGCCTCCCGGGTTCAAGCAATTCTCCTGCCTCGTCCTCTCGAGTAGCTGGGACTACAGGTGCACGCCACCATGCCCAGCTAATTTTTTTGTATTTTTAGTAGAGACAGGTTTCACCATGTTGGCCAGGATGGTCTCAATCTCTTGACCTTGTGATCCGCCCGCCTCGGCCTCCCAAAGTTCTGGGATTATAGGCATGAACCACCGCGCCCAGCCTGGAGTAGACTTTTTGCTCCAAGTGAGATGGGGAGACACTGCAGGGTTCAGAGCCAACAAGGAGTAACATATACAGTTCCTGAGTTCTACCTTCCCATGGGGACCCAGGTGTCATATCTGGTTTTCTTTTTTTTTCTTTTTTAGAGACAGTGTCACTCTATTGCCCAGGCTGGTCTCGAACTCCTGGGCTCAAGAAATCCTCCCGCCTCAACCTCCCAAAGTGCTGGGGCTACAGGTGTGAGCCACCATGCCTGACTGGTGTCATATTGATGCAGCTCTTAACAACCACCTGCCCAGCCACCCTTCTGGCTTCTCTCTTTTCATACCTCAGTTCATTAGGGGACTCAGGGATGTACGGCTGACCCCAAGTCTTCCCAAACAGATGCCAGGGAAGGCCTGAGTAGATCATTTGGACCTTTCCAAGTAGTTCATATGGAATCCTCCTGCTGTCTCCCTAATCCCTTTGGCTCCTAGACTTAATCCCACCCTGCCCCTTCCCCCTGAGCTTCTTAATAGGGCAAAGGGGAAGGGTAGAAAGGCAGTGAGAACAGCTGGGACTCGCCTGCTCTTGGGACAGTGTGATTACCAAGGGTTTTCTGTGCCCTGTCTGGTATTTTGTCTCTGTGCCTGTCCCTTTGGGCACACTGTGGACCCCCACCCCAGGTTTGTGTGGACTTTCCTTTCTGCCCTTGTCATCTCCCCCAGCCTTCAGGGTGTCAGCGGCTCATCTTTCCCCTGTGTGTTGCTGGAGTCTCTTGGTTCCTCTCGGCCTTTCTGTTCATCTCCCATCTCTTCCTAGGCCCTAGACTCCCTTTGCTATGGATAGGAGAGGAATGAGGAGAGTAGGAGGGAACAGGTGCCCAGGGTCCTGGGTTTTGCATAGGACAGCAAGGGGCTGTGGGTATGAAAACCTTGCTTTTGTCTGAGACTCGCTCCCCAGCCAGTTCTTTCCCCACTGGCCAGTCTGCTGGGCTCCTCTGGGAAGTTCACTCGATTGCCCCCAAGGTGCCCAAAGACTCGGTTCTGATCACAAGACTTATCGCCATGTATTTTAATTTCTTTTTACCCCTCTGCCTCCCACACTCGAAATAGCAGGGACCTTGGTCTTATATTATTCACTTCTGCCTCCCAAGCCCCTGCCAACGTACAGGGCAAAGTCTGATGTTTTGAAATGATATGATCGAAGAGGGAAACTCTAGAATTGGAGAGCCAGTATGGAAAGGAAAACTGGATCCCAGAGTGGATGGGGAGAGTGAGTGGGGCACCTGAGTCCAGCCCCCACCCCCACGTTCCGCCAGTCCCACCTGCTCCCTTGCAGACTCCGCCCCCCCCGCCCCCGCTTTCTCTCCCTCAACCCCCGCGGGCTTCTCCCCTGCTGACCTTGCCTCCTGCCCCCTTTTTCTCCCTCCTTCAGCTTAAGATCTCCTTCAGCGAGACAGCCCTGGAGACCACGTACCAATACCCCTCCGAGAGTTCGGTACTGGAGGAGCTGGGCCCGGAGCCTGAGGTCCCCAGTGCCCCCAACCCTCCAGCAGCCCAACCCGACGACGAAGAGGATGAGGAAGAGCTGCTGCTGCTGCAGCCAGAGCTCCAGGGCGGGCTGCGCACCAAGGCCCTGATTGTGGGTAAGCGGAGGCTCCGCCGGCCCGAGGGCGCCATTCTCTAACATTATTGCCCCCTCTCCCACAGATGAGTCCTGCCGGCGGTGACCATCTTCCAACATAGGGATATACCTCCCTCCTTCTTATAACTGAAGATCCTGGAGCCCGGAAGATTCAGGGCAGACAGACCCTGATAATGAGCCTGGCAGGGAAGGGCAACCAACATCTTGTAACTTGCTTTCCCCACCCTGTTTCTGGGGGCAGAGCCAATTGCCCAATTTCTACCCTAATCCAAAGTCCCTGGTGTGGGTGGGGTTAAACGTGCTGGTGCATCCTAGGTCATCCAAGAGTGAGCGCCAAGTCCTGAGAAGGGGCACAGAACTCCCTGGAGGGTGGAGATGGAGCACCTGCCCCCCATGGCAGGGTACACTCTCCCCACAGCCTTCCTCCCCACCATCCCGTGGGGACTCTCGGGATTTAAGCACTCGTCTCTCTGGGAGGCCCAGACCCCACTCCATTTATAGGCACATCTCCTTCATTTCCTAGGTCACTGCCCCTTTGTTTACAGCTCCTGCCTCCTCCCTTGACCACAGCCTGGTTTACAAATTCCATCAGCTCCCAGCCCCACCTGCCAAAGTCCCAGGTTTACAAGCCACGCTTACTTGCTGTGTCTGCGTGGAATTCTCTCCTCTGTCCCCTCCAGTCTCCTCATTGGAGTGACCTGAAGGTGTGGCTTCCTCCACTTTTTCTCAGTATTACTTTGCCTTAGTTTTCCCCAAGAGGGAAGGCTGGAACTCTTAACTCTGTACCCCTTGATAGTTATTTAATTCTGTTTCTCCTAGTGGTTCACAATTGAACTGAATTGAGATGGTGTCGGGTGGCTAAGGAGACACCTCACCTCTCCTTCCCCATTGTGCCGCCTTTATCAATTGCCTGTTTTGTTTTGTTTGTTTTTTAACTTTCCATAATAAAATGGAGTTCTCTTCAACTCGTCTGCTTCTCCTTCTTTGGGAAAAAAAA